CTGTGTCCCTGAGAGTGTAAATGGAGGGAGGACAGGGCAGGTCGAGGGTGCAGAGACCCCTTCATGGTGCCAGGTTTGCCCAGACTCCCATCACTCTCCACTCAACCTCATGGCTGTGTGCACATACTGGTGCTATTGACTCTGATAGGAAGAAAGGAACAGAAATCTGTAGGAGGGTTGGGAGAGTCAAGGAATATGCTTAAGGCATGAGAAGGTGGAGAAGGGGTGATGCCCTCCAGGACAGACAGGAGGTAAATCCTGTGTCTGACTAGCCTCCTTGCCCTTTCCAGGGTAAAGACACCCTGAGCCCATCACGTCAGGAGAACCAGCCATGCCGAGTGTGGATAGACCTGGGTTCCCGCCTCCTGGGAAGGCCTGTCTGCCATGTCTGCTCCCTGCGGAGGCCCCTGGCCATCACAGTGGACCCAGGATAGACACCAGCAGCCGCTGCTCATGACAAACTGTCCTCTCAGTCACCAAACACCCCTCCGTGTGCCCTGGGGTGTGTGCTGGCTCAGTCGCAGCCTCACATCCTCCACAAAGTCCCACTTCAGCATCTTCACATGTCTGAACTCTCTCTCTATTCTCAGTTCTCTGCCCTGATTCCCACTGGGGCATGGATTTTGGCAAGAAGACAAGATGGAAAAGGAGGGTCTCGGGTGGGTGATGCCGCTGTGTGTGTAGGTCTGGGGGCAGGGGCACAAGAGGAAAACTCCCCAAGCCTGTGGGATTTTAACCTGGTTGGGGACTCAGCACCAAAAAGGGACATGCAGATGGTGTCTGGGTTCATAGCGCTAACTTCTGAGGCCAGAAGAAGAGCTGGGGGTCTTAGGGGCAGAGGTCTCTGCGGGGACCTAGCTGAAGATTAAGGGACACAACCTCTCTCTGGTCACCTCCAAGGCTAAAGAAGGTGGCAGATTTAGCCTCCAACCACAAGATTGTCCATCCTGACCAGGAAGTGACATGTCACAGAGGGTGGAGCAGCCCATGTGGTAGGAAATGGCCCAGCTTGGCTCTGCCTTCTGCAGTGTGAGTAACACACTGAAGCCAGAAGCTGTGGGCTGTGGGGAAGTGGCTGCATCGCCACCCAAGGGACCCTGGACTTTGCCAGACGTCAGGGTTGAGAGGAGCCACTAGCACCATCCCAGAGCTGTCAGCACCGGCCTCAGCCCAGGCGGCTCTCTCCCTGAGCTTCCTGTACCCTGACCCTCTCCAGCCTCAGACCTGAGACAGGGCTGGACAAGGAAGCAGAGAGCAGAAGAAAAGCAGAAGCGAAGCTCAGATCTGCTGGGAGGAGATTACATTTTGTCCCCTCCTGGGGTCTTGCACAGTGGCAGGTGACATTCGTGTTACAGGAATGACTGCCAGGGCCTGGGCCTCGTGGCGGTCTTCAGCTCTGCTCCTCCTGCTTGTCCCAGGTGAGTGGGCCGACCCTGGACTTGGGGAGCTCAAGGAGACAGGATTTTGGCTTGTATTTTTCAGGCTATTTTCCTCTGAGCCACCCCATGACCGTGGCGGGCCCCGTGGGGGGATCCCTGAGTGTGCAGTGTCGCTATGAGAAGGAACACAGGACCCTCAACAAATTCTGGTGCAGACCACCACAGATTCTCCGATGTGACAAGATTGTGGAGACCAAAGGGTCAGCAGGGAAAAGGAATGGCCGAGTGTCCATCAGGGACAGTCCTGCAAACCTCAGCTTCACAGTGACCCTGGAGAATCTCACAGAGGAGGACGCAGGCACCTACTGGTGTGGGGTGGATACACCGTGGCTCCGAGACTTTCATGATCCCATTGTCGAGGTTGAGGTGTCCGTGTTCCCGGGTGAGCCCCTCCTTTTCTCAGCACCAGGCCTGCCTGAGCCTAGGGCTGGTCATTCTGTCCCTGAAGAAAGAAGTGGAACAGGAGGGTGTGAGCCTGGGGGTTGGTGAGTCAGGACACTGTGTGCCGCTGTGTGTGGTCATCAAGGTTGACCTGTGTTTCACCCACAGCCGGGACGACCACAGCCTCCAGCCCCCAGAGCTCCATGGGCACCTCAGGTCCTCCCACGAAGCTGCCCGTGCACACCTGGCCCAGCGTGACCAGAAAGGACAGCCCCGAACCCAGCCCACACCCTGGGTAAGGTGCCTGCGCATAGGACTGGGCCACGCGTGACTCACTGCCTGTCACCGTGTCCCCACAGCTCCCTGTTCAGCAATGTCCGCTTCCTGCTCCTGGTCCTCTTGGAGCTGCCCCTGCTCCTGAGCATGCTGGGTGCCGTCCTCTGGGTGAACAGACCTCAGAGAAGCTCTAGAAGCAGGCAGAATTGGCCCAAGGGTGAGAACCAGTAGCATCTGCTGTCCATCAAGGCCCTGTGCTGCAACAGAGCCCCTCTGGGGGACTGGAATGACCTCCTGACCACTCCCTCCCGGGCTGCTCTCTCCACATCTCCTGGAATCCTTTGTGAGCCTCCTTCAGCCTTTTCCCTGTGCCCGATCCTCATGTGTCACATGTGAACCTGACGGACATGGACGCCCTGAGCTGTGAGTCCACGTCTCATGTGCACGCCCCGGCCAGCTAAGCCTCGGGCCGTCAGCAATACCTCTGAGTGCCCGGATGCCCTCCCTGCACCCTTCCATTTCTCCAGGAGCCTGGCACTGCTTCCTCCACCGTTTTCACAGGGAGAAGCAGGTCTAGGACTCCCCTGCACCTTTGCCACCATAATGGCCCACACTCCCTGGGTCCAGGAGTGTAGAATATGCGGCTGCTTCCATTTGCTGAGTGTGTCGATTCAATGATGCTTTCAAACTTTAATAAATGACAATGTGTAGGTTTGGGATGTATCAGGCCCACTCAGTCAGACCTGAGTGAGAAATCCATTGTTCCCTGATTTCCACAG